TGGCTTCAGCATGAAATGGGCAGGAAGGCTGGAGGGGTGTATGAGGGGCTCTGCAGTGCGGTGGGGCCTGGGGAGAGTGGGGTGGGGGATAGCAGATGGTTTCTTCTGCTTGATGAGGCTAGGGAGAGACCCAGGTTCCCGGTCTGGGTCTCCCTGGCAGATTGAGGACAGAGAATGAATGCATCTGCCGGCAAGGTGGAACGCCCCCCACCCCGCCCCCCAACTAGCCGCACCGCCCCCCAGGAATGCCCTCTTTTGGTCCGCCGGTCTTGGACTCTGCTCTCCCCTCTCCTGATATCCTACTGTATGCTTGGTGGGGGGACCTCATGGAGGCGGGCAGCCTGTAATGATTAACTGCAGAGACACTCCAGCATTCTTCCCGAATTAAACTTTAAAAGAGCTGCCCCGCCTTCTCCCATTGGGTATTTTTCCTGAGTGAGAGTGGGCGGGGCCTCAGAGTCCTGGGTCCTCCCTTATACTAGGAGTCATCCAGGGGTTTCTCACCTTCTCACCTGGGCCCTGCACCCTAAAAAATTATAAGCCTCTCCCGTGGGGGCGGGGCGTGGAGTACTGGGCGGACGGGGGCTCTCCCGCCACATCCAGGCCCCTGGCCCAGGCCTCAGTCCCGCAAGCCCTTCCCCCTGCTCTGGGAAGCAGAGTTGTTTTCTGTTGGCCCTGAACACCGGGCCCCGCCACCTGCCCTTAGGGCCAGCCAGGTGGGGCGTGATTCAGGAAGTAAACAAGGAGGTTGGGAGGACGGGAACGCGGGTGGGGCTGGAACCACTGGGGGAGGAGGCAGCTGGGAAGCCACGGACGGAGTTACCTCGTTGAGGGGACAAACTGATTTTGGGGGTCGGTGTTTCCAACCGAAGCTTTACCGGGGCCTCAGTTTGAAAACTCCAGATCTCTAAGCTGCCAGGCCCACAGCCAGGACCCCTTCCTCCTCCCTGCTCACCCCATTGGTCTTGACGATTCCACCCGCCTCCAGCCTTAGAAGCTTAAGGGCACGGCTGGGGGGCTCTGAAGGCAAACCCCAGCCTTGGACTGGCCCTCTCTGATCTCTGAGGCCAGGCTCTAATGTGATTTGAATCTACTTCTAACCCCTTCCAAGCACTGCCCTCCCGAATTCTCTGCTCCTCTCCCCACCCCACTGTTGGTCTGTGATTTCGAGGCAGGCGTGGCCCCCTGCAGCCTGGAATGAAGTCACTGGGGCTGTTTGGAGACCGGGGCTGTTTGGAGGTTAGACTGGGGTGGGAGTGGGGGATTGTGTTGAGGTCTGAATTCTCTCATCCCCTCTCCCCAGGACAAGGGCACACAACTGGTTCCGTTAAGCCCCTCTCTTGCTCAGACGCCATGGAGCTGGATCTGTCTCCACCTCATCTTAGCAGCTCTCCGGAAGACCTTTGCCCAGCCCCTGGGACCCCTCCTGGGACTCCCCGGCCCCCTGATACCCCTCTGCCTGAGGAGGTAAAGAGGTCCCAGCCTCTCCTCATCCCAACCACCGGCAGGTACGATGGGGCGTGGGGCTTGGGGGAGGTCACACACCTCTCTCCCTTTTTCTTCTTGCCACAGGAAACTTCGAGAGGAGGAGAGGCGTGCCACCTCCCTCCCCTCTATCCCCAACCCCTTCCCTGAGCTCTGCAGTCCTCCCTCACAGAGCCCAATTCTCGGGGGCCCCTCCAGTGCAAGGGGGCTGCTCCCCCGCGATGCCAGCCGCCCCCATGTGAGTTGTCCCTCAGAAGGGAAGGGAGGGATCCCTCAAGTCGTGTGCAATTCCTGGGGCGCAGGTAGTAAAGGTGTACAGTGAGGATGGGGCCTGCAGGTCTGTGGAGGTGGCAGCAGGTGCCACAGCTCGCCACGTGTGTGAAATGCTGGTGCAGCGAGCTCACGCCTTGAGCGACGAGACCTGGGGGCTGGTGGAGTGCCACCCCCACCTAGCACTGGGTAAGTCAGGTGCATGGAACTATCCGGGCTGGCAATAACCCCTGCTTTTTGCCCTTGTCCCCAGAGCGGGGTTTGGAGGACCACGAGTCCGTGGTGGAAGTGCAGGCTGCCTGGCCCGTGGGCGGAGATAGCCGCTTCGTCTTCCGGAAAAACTTCGCCAAGTACGAACTGTTCAAGAGCTCCCCAGTGAGTGCATGAGGGCTGTCTGGGCGCTGGGAAGCCCTGATCCCTGACACTTGTCTACCCACAGCACTCCCTGTTCCCAGAAAAAATGGTCTCCAGCTGTCTCGATGCACACACTGGTATATCCCATGAAGACCTCATCCAGGTGGGGGGACCCCCCATTTCACTGCAGATTCACTGTCACTCTCCTCTGCTCTCCTCTGGCTCAGAACTTCCTGAATGCTGGCAGCTTTCCTGAGATCCAGGGCTTTCTGCAGCTGCGGGGTTCAGGACGGAAGCTTTGGAAACGCTTTTTCTGCTTCTTGCGCCGATCTGGCCTCTATTACTCCACCAAGGGCACCTCTAAGGTAAGGTCTTGAGGGTACCAGCCCCAGCCCCTTGTACCAAGTCCTGCTCACTCATGCTGCTTAGGATCCGAGGCACCTGCAGTACGTGGCAGATGTGAACGAGTCCAACGTGTACGTGGTGACGCAGGGCCGCAAGCTCTACGGGATGCCCACTGACTTCGGTTTCTGTGTCAAGGTGAAGACCTGGCCAGGCCTGGCCCCTGGCCTATATGGGACCAGTCAATTTCCTCTCTCTGCAGCCCAACAAGCTTCGAAATGGCCACAAGGGGCTTCGGATCTTCTGCAGTGAAGATGAGCAGAGCCGCACCTGCTGGCTGGCTGCCTTCCGCCTCTTCAAGGTGAGACCCTGGGAGTGGCATGGGGGGCTGGCACCTCAAGCTCTCTTTCTCTCCCCACCCCCAGTACGGGGTGCAGCTGTACAAGAATTACCAGCAGGCACAGTCTCGCCATCTGCATCCATCTTGTTTGGGCTCCCCACCCTTGGTGAGTGTGCCCAAGGGGATGGGAGGGTGGGTTTCTGACCTCTCTCCTCTCCTTCCATCTCCAGAGAAGTGCCTCAGATAATACCCTGGTGGCCATGGACTTCTCTGGCCATGCTGGGCGTGTCATTGAGAACCCCCGGGAGGCTCTGAGTGTGGCCCTGGAGGAGGCCCAGGCCTGGAGGGTGAGGCCTGCTGTGTGTGTGTGTGTTTGTGCCCGACTCTCCCGTATCTCCCACTGCTCCACAGAAGAAGACAAACCACCGCCTCAGCCTGCCCATGCCAGCCTCCGGCACGAGCCTCAGTGCAGGTGGGTGACGGCCCCGAGTCCTGGGGCGGGGGAAAGTGACCGCCCATGTCCTTCCCCACCACAGCCATCCACCGCACCCAACTCTGGTTCCACGGGCGCATTTCCCGTGAGGAGAGCCAGCGGCTTATTGGACAGCAGGGCTTGGTAGACGGGTAAGGGGCAGGGCCGGGCAACAGACCCAGGGGTAATGCTGCCCCATCTCCTGTCTTCTGGCAGCCTGTTCCTGGTCCGGGAGAGTCAGCGGAACCCCCAGGGCTTTGTCCTCTCTTTGTGCCACCTGCAGAAAGTGAAGCATTATCTCATCCTGCCGGTGAGCTTCCCTGCGTCCCCGGAGTCCTGCAACCTGAACTTCCACCCCCTTTACTGTACCCCAGAGCGAGGAGGAGGGCCGCCTGTACTTCAGCATGGATGATGGCCAGACCCGCTTCACTGACCTGCTGCAGCTCGTGGAGTTCCACCAGCTGAACCGCGGCATCCTGCCGTGCTTGCTGCGCCATTGCTGCACGCGGGTGGCCCTCTGACCAGGCCGTGGACTGGCTCATGCCTCAGCCCGCCTTCAGGCTGCCCGCCGCCCCTCCACCCATCCAGTGGACTCTGGGGCGCGGCCACAGGGGACGGGATGAGGAGCGGGAGGGTTCCGCCACTCCAGTTTTCTCCTCTGCTTCTTTGCCTCCCTCAGATAGAAAACAGCCCCCACTCCAGTCCACTCCTGACCCCTCTCCTCAAGGGAAGGCCTTGGGTGGCCCCCTCTCCTTCTCCTAGCTCTGGAGGTGCTGCTCTAGGGCAGGGAATTATGGGAGAAGTGGGGGCAGCCCAGGCGGTTTCACGCCCCACACTTTGTACAGACCGAGAGGCCAGTTGATCTGCTCTGTTTTATACTAGTGACAATAAAGATTATTTTTTGATACACCTATGAGTTCTGTCTGGCAAGGCCTGGCTGG